GTCCCAGGCTGAATCTGCGGAGGAGGAAGAGATGAACCTTTCCTGAGCTGGTACTGCGTGCCAGGAACTTTAGCTCGGTATTTTGCCACAATCCTGTAAGACAACCGATACTATGATCTCCATTTTACAGATGAGGACATTGAGGCTCAGCGTGGTTGTGACTTCCTCAGGTCACGCAGCCACTGAATGAAAGCGCCAAAGATTCAAACTGAGGTCTGATTCTAAAGCTTTGCTCTCTCACGGCATCCTGGAATCCTATTTCAACCTTCATCTGGACTCTTAACCCAGCCCAAACCTAAGCGTCTACAGTTTTGACAGCTGAGGCGGGAGCACGGGAGGCGGAGCTGGTGGCAGCGCAGCGCCCCGCCCCGGCTCCAGCATCAGCCAATGGTGACGCGGCACCCACAGCCTTTCGCCCAATCAGCTTGAGCTTCCCGCCTCCATCCGCCGCTCTTCTCTGCCCCGCCCCTTCGCTTTCCCTTTGGTTCCACCGAGCTTGACAGAGCGGAAAGTCCCTTCGGCCGGCGCCGGGCTGGCAGCCATTGGAGGAAGGTCTGTCACAGGGAGGCCCAATCACGGCCCGCTCAGGAGCGCAGCTCGGCCTACGATTGGCTAGCGCGGCGGCTGCCCCCTCCGCCCCCGCTCCCTCCCTCTTCCCTGTGCGGTTCGGAGGCGGGGCAGGTGGGGGCGGGCCCAGGTAGCAGGTTTGGCTGCGCGGGGGCCGCGCGTCGGAGGTAAATACTAGGGCGGTGGGTGTGGGGAGCCGGGGCCGGCCCGGGACGCGGGCTGGGGAGCCGGGGCGAGGGGCGACGCCCCGCCGCCCGAGGTTAGTGAATGAGCGGGCGGCTGGCGGCCGGCGGGCGGCCGGATCCCCTCGGCGCAGCCGCCTGGCCTCAGGGCGTCCGGAGCCGCCGCGGCGACCATCGGGCCCTCGGCGCCGGCCCGTTAGTTGCCCGGGCCCGAGCCGGCCGGGCCCGCGGGTTGCCGAGCCCGCTGACGTCAGCCCGGGTTTCCCCCCCCCACCGGGGCTTCCCCATCCCCCGAGGCTTCCCGGGAGGGCTGCGAGTCCGGGGAGCGTGCGGGGTCGCCACCATCGGGACCCCCAGAGGAGAGAGGACTTGGGGCGGGAGCCGCGCGGGACGCTGTCCCCCTCCCGCCCCCCACCCCATTTACAGATTGGGAGACTGAGGCACAGGCCGCTGGCGGGCCCCGACGGCCACGGTTGGCCTCAGGAGCCCGGGGCTGTGATTCCTACCGACCGCGCCGCGGGGCGTACGTACCGATCGATTTTGCGGGTGTTGGTGTTGTTAATGGCGTGTTCTGCTTTTTCTTTCAGTTTCCCCCTTTCTAGGGTGAGGATGGTTCTACACAGCCACCCGGAGTTCCTTAGTTGAAAGGTGCGCCCTGCTGTGACAGGTATTCTTTCTTTATGTTTTTCTTTCATGTTAGATGTTCATTTGTACTATATGTTGCCTTTCAGAATGTGGTAATTGTAATCTTTAACATTTTCATGTAAAACATATTTCCTGATCATCTTTCCATTGTCTTCATGGAAAATTGATAAATATTTGTGCCTTCCAACTCTCGTCTTGGTTGAATGACTTCATCTTAATACAAGTAAGTTCCCCTTTACTCAGAATCCAGACCATACTAGGCATTTTGATTTCCTTTCTTTTTACAGCATGGACACCACGTTGCTGAAAACATGCTTTGGGACTGCCACTGAATTTATCTTTTGCGGTTTTATGACAAAGTTATTAGTAGTTTCCCTTTTTTGAATTAGTATTTTGAAGTTAATATCACAATGAGTTCAGGCTTATGGAGCCAAGAAAAAGTCACTTCACCCTACTGGGAAGAGCGGATTTTTTACTTGCTTCTTCAAGAATGCAGCGTTACAGACAAACAAACACAAAAGCTCCTTAAAGTACCGAAGGGAAGTATAGGACAGTATATTCAAGATCGTTCTGTGGGGCATTCAAGGATTCCTTCTGCAAAAGGCAAGAAAAATCAGATTGGATTAAAAATTCTAGAGCAACCTCATGCAGTTCTCTTTGTTGATGAAAAGGATGTTGTAGAGATAAATGAAAAGTTCACAGAGTTACTTTTGGCAATTACCAATTGTGAGGAGAGGTTCAGCCTGTTTAAAAACAGAAACAGACTAAGTAAAGGCCTCCAAATAGACGTGGGCTGTCCTGTGAAAGTACAGCTGAGATCTGGGGAAGAAAAATTTCCTGGAGTTGTACGCTTCAGAGGACCCCTGTTAGCAGAGAGGACAGTCTCCGGAATATTCTTTGGAGTTGAATTGCTGGTAAGTTTGATAAACCATTTTAGTAGTGTGTTTCTATTTCTTTCCCTTCTCTCTTAAAAACTAGGAAGAAGGTCGTGGTCAAGGTTTCACTGACGGGGTGTACCAAGGGAAACAGCTTTTTCAGTGTGATGAAGATTGTGGCGTGTTTGTTGCATTGGACAAGCTAGAACTCATAGAAGATGATGACACTGCATTGGAAAGTGATTACGCAGGTCCTGGGGACACAATGCAGGTCGAACTTCCTCCTTTGGAAATAAACTCCAGAGTTTCTTTGAAGGTTGGAGAAACAATAGAATCTGGAACAGTTATATTCTGTGATGTTTTGCCAGGAAAAGAAAGCTTAGGATATTTTGTTGGTGTGGACATGGTAAGAAAATTTTGGATTAAATATCTTTGTGAGAGGATTTTAATGTTTATTATTTAATTTCTAGGATAACCCTATTGGCAACTGGGATGGAAGATTTGATGGAGTGCAGCTTTGTAGTTTTGCGTGTGTTGAAAGTACAATTCTATTGCACATCAATGATATCATCCCAGGTATGTTTTCTTTGTTTTATACATTTATAAGGTTTATCTTTAAAAAACATGCTTACTGTTTCAGAGAGTGTGACGCAGGAAAGGAGGCCTCCCAAACTTGCCTTTATGTCAAGAGGTGTTGGGGACAAAGGTTCATCCAGTCATAATAAACCAAAGGCTACAGGTATGGATTAATAGCATATAACCTTTAGTAATATTTTTAAATGAAACTTTTCTTGTTCCTATAGGATCTACCTCAGACCCTGGAAATAGAAACAGATCTGAATTATTTTATACCTTAAATGGGTCTTCTGTTGACTCACAACCACAATCCAAATCAAAAAATACATGGTACATTGATGAAGGTAATCAGTAATTTTAGTGTTCTTTATAATGAATACATTTCTGTAATTAGGAATAATTTTTTAGTTGCAGAAGACCCTGCAAAATCTCTTACAGAGATATCTACAGACTTTGACCGTTCTTCACCACCACTCCAGCCTCCTCCTGTGAACTCACTGACCACCGAGAACAGATTCCACTCTTTACCATTCAGTCTCACCAAGATGCCCAATACCAATGGAAGTATTGGCCACAGTCCACTTTCTCTGTCAGCCCAGTCTGTAATGGAAGAGCTAAACACTGCACCCGTCCAAGAGAGTCCACCCTTGGCCATGCCTCCTGGGAACTCACATGGTCTAGAAGTGGGCTCATTGGCTGAAGTTAAGGAGAACCCTCCTTTCTATGGGGTAATCCGTTGGATCGGTCAGCCACCAGGACTGAATGAAGTGCTCGCTGGACTGGAACTGGTAATTTAACTTGACCCAAAAATTTCAATTTTGTATAATGCATATTGAAGCATTTCTTTTTCAGGAAGATGAGTGTGCAGGCTGTACGGATGGAACCTTCAGAGGCACTCGGTATTTCACCTGTGCCCTGAAGAAGGCGCTGTTTGTGAAACTGAAGAGCTGCAGGCCTGACTCTAGGTTTGCATCATTGCAGCCGGTTTCCAATCAGATTGAGCGCTGTAACTCTTTAGGTATTTGGATGCTTTTTGTTTACTTAACAACCTTCATTTACTTTTTTTAAAAAAATCTTTTCAGCATTTGGAGGCTACTTAAGTGAAGTAGTAGAAGAAAATACTCCACCAAAAATGGAAAAAGAAGGCTTGGAGATAATGATTGGGAAGAAGAAAGGCATCCAGGGTCATTACAATTCTTGTTACTTAGACTCAACCTTATTCTGGTAAGTTTAAAAAGAATGCAATAGGTATAGATGCATGAAGAAAATTATCCTTTTTCTTTTGCAGCTTATTTGCTTTTAGTTCTGTTCTGGACACTGTGTTACTTAGACCCAAAGAAAAGAACGATGTAGAATATTATAGTGAAACCCAAGAGCTACTGAGGACAGAAATTGTTAATCCTCTGAGAATGTAAGTAGAAAACAAATTGCTATTTTGCCTTTCAATATCAATTAATAGTTTTTTACTAACTTAGATATGGATATGTGTGTGCCACAAAAATTATGAAACTGAGGAAAATACTTGAAAAGGTGGAGGCTGCATCAGGATTTACCTCTGAAGAAAAAGGTGACCATCTTAACTTATATGCGTTAAAAATAGTGACTTATTTGATTTTTAAATTTTCTCCTAGATCCTGAGGAATTCTTGAATATTCTGTTTCATCATATTTTAAGGGTAGAACCTTTGCTAAAAATAAGGTAACCTTTAAATTGTTCTAGAAGCATTGGAATTGTATGTATTTTTTTCTCTGCGTGTTTTTAGATCAGCAGGTCAAAAGGTACAAGATTGTTACTTCTATCAAATTTTTATGGAAAAAAATGAGAAAGTTGGCGTTCCCACAATTCAGCAGTTGTTAGAATGGTCTTTTATCAACAGTAACCTGAAATTTGCAGAGGTTAGTGATACTCACCTGTGGTATTTTATGTGTTTGATTCTAAAAATATCTGTCTTTTTTATAGGCACCATCATGTCTGATTATTCAGATGCCTCGATTTGGAAAAGACTTTAAACTATTTAAAAAAATTTTTCCTTCTCTGGAATTAAATATAACAGATTTACTTGAAGACAGTAAGTATGAGATTTTTTTAGTTTGTTTTGTTTCTTAACTTCCCTTCCCCTTCTCACATTTCAGCTCCCAGACAGTGCCGGATATGTGGAGGGCTTGCAATGTATGAGTGTAGAGAATGCTACGACGATCCGGACATCTCAGCTGGAAAAATCAAGCAGTTTTGTAAAACCTGCAACACTCAAGTGAGCTTCCCTTCACTTAATGGATAAACTTTCCTAATGACATTCTTTTCATGGTCCATTTTAGGTCCACCTTCATCCGAAGAGGCTGAATCATAAATATAACCCAGTGTCACTTCCCAAAGACTTACCCGACTGGGACTGGAGACACGGCTGCATCCCTTGCCAGAATATGGAGTTATTTGCTGTTCTCTGCATAGAAACAAGCCACTATGTTGCTTTTGTGAAGTATGGGAAGGACGATTCTGCCTGGCTCTTCTTTGACAGCATGGCCGATCGGGATGGTACTGAAAACGCCTTTCTTCTGCATGTGGCAGCCCTATAAAGAGTTCTTCCTCTGTGCCATAGGTGGTCAGAATGGCTTCAACATTCCTCAAGTCACCCCATGCCCAGAAGTAGGAGAGTACTTGAAGATGTCTCTGGAAGACCTGCATTCCTTGGACTCCAGGAGAATCCAAGGCTGTGCACGAAGACTGCTTTGTGATGCATATATGTGCATGTACCAGAGTCCAACAATGAGTTTGTACAAATAACTGGGGTCATCGGGAAAGGCAAAGAAACTGAAGGCAGAGTCCTAACGTTGCATCTTATTCGAGCTGGCAGTTCTGTTCACGTCCATTGCCGGCAATGGATGTCTTTGTGGTGATGATCCTTCAGAAAAGGATGCCTCTGTTTAAAAACAAATTGCTTTTGTGTCCCTGAAGTATTTAATAAGAAGCATTTTGCACTCTAGAAAGTATGTTTGTGTTGGTTTTTTAAGAAGTCTAAATGAAGTTATTAATACCTGAAGCTTTAAGTTAAGTGCATTGATCATATGATATTTTTGGAAGCATACAATTTTAATTGTGGAAGTTTAAAGCCTCTTTTAGTCCATTGAGAATGTAAATAAATGTGTCTTCTTTATGGACCAAGGATATGAAATCATTTTTCTTTTGTAGCTAACGGTTGCCTTGAGGAAGAAATAATTTGGTTTTATTAAGAGTCTACTCTCAATCCAGTTATTAGAGATGTACTGAGTTTGATTTGTTAATCCTTTCTATATACTGCTGATCTTGCATGTCTACAATCTGCTCAGTTTTTCTGTGTTTCTGCAATAGTGGTCAGAAAAATACTTAAATTCCCTTAATGGTGTTGTTTTCTATTTGTTCTGGTTTTGAGATAAATGAGTGATTCTGTCCCCAAATGTCCATTTTTGAAGTGATTTTCCTGGAGGATTAGGGTATTTAGCAGTTGAAGCTCTTCATTCATAGTAGTTACTGTCAGCTAACAGGTTTTTTAAGGCTTTTAACTATTAATATTTTATGGAATGGGGCAAAGTAAATTGATGAAAGAATTGGAGTGATAATAGTCCTTTACAAACATACAGTCCATAAGAAAATGAATTTGGCATATAGAATTATTACAATTTCCTGGGAGAGATGGATATTTAAACCTCTATTATTTTAGACAAGACTGTCTAGAACTTAAGTTTGATCTGTCAGCCAGTACTCCCATTAAATTCAGTGTAGTTTCACTTGATAGAATCAGATATGTTATCGAAATGTTAGCAGCAGCTTCATCCTCCTTCTGATTAAAGTAAGTAGAAATGGGATGTTTTGTTTAATAACAGCCATAGTGTGTGTTTAGACCACAGCGGATGTTGTAGACCAGGACCATAGATGATACATGTCAGTGCTGTGGAATGTGCATTCTCTGAGTGTTGTTTTGTGGTATCATTGTCTTTCCTGAATGACTTTCTAACTGTGCAGAAAGGCAGAAAAGTCATCATATGTATATGTCATATGACTTTATAAAATATTTAATGTGACAAAAAGTGGAAAGAATCTTTACAAACCCTGCAATTACTTTTTTAAAGGCACTTTTACTCTTTGGTTTTATCATTCCATTTTGCTAATATTTACTAGCTTTATAAATTACAGTAAGGTACAAAAACTCATCTTGTAATATTTTCATTTTTGAAGTGAAAAAGTACATATATTTTGCACAAGGTTTTATACTGCTAAGTGCTTGGTTGGGGTGGTGAGATGATGATTAGATCAGGGGTGAGGCTGAGAGACTCTGGGTTTAGGGCTAGCCCTGCCTCCATCTCCCTTGGGTAAAATGAAGGGTGTGGGGTAAAAGATGCATAAGGCCTTTTCTAGCTCTGACAGCCTAGAAGTCCAATCACCCTGTAATAAATATGTGTTGAATGAAGAAATGGGTGAATGAGCTTGTCAATGTGATTTTAAAAAATTGACTACCTGGAGGAATGATTAGGAATCTAAATGAAGCCAGCCCTCGGTATCTGCAGGTTTCTCATCCATGGATTCAACCAACTGCAAATGGAAAATACGATTTTTTTTAAAAAAAGGATGGTTACATCCGTATTGAACATGTACAGACTTTTTTCTTGTCATTATTCTCTGAACAATACAAGAACTCTTTATGTAGCATTTACATTTATTAGGTATTATAAGTAATCTAGAGATTATTTAATTAAAATATACAGGAGGATGTGTGTCAGTTATATGCAAATTCTGTACCATTTTGTATCAGGGAATTGAGCATCTTCAGATGTTGGTATCTGCAGGGATCCTGGAACCAAACCCCTGCAGATACTAAGGGCTGACGATCTAGGTAAGACTGGATTTAACAGTTGGAAAAAAAAAAAAAAAAGGAGAGAGAAGACAGTTCCTTTCCTGTAGAAATTAAAACAAAATACAAATTGAGGAAGCTCTGCTACCCAGGCTGTCATGGTAGAGAACTTGAAGAAGACCTGTTTGGATGGACACCTGGTTTCAAAAGTCAGGTGTGGAGACTGTTAAATGGGAGGGCCTCATCCATAAATGATTTCTGGCAACGTCTTCTTCAGGTGGAGCTTGACGTCTTTTTAATGTTACTTGGGGAGGGAGTGCTCATTAAGGGATGCCAGGGCCAGCTCTGGTGGTTCCTGGGGAGGCTGCGTCCTTCCCTGCTTCTGCATGTCATGAGGCAGCAGGAAGGTTTCCCCTGCACCTGTCTGTCCTGGCTCCCTCTGGGTAGCCCCCTACTGTTCTGTGCTTCAGCACAGCCTGGTTTGTCAAGAGGCACATAGTTGGGGCTGGGCTGCATGGCACAGGGGCTTATGTGCCTGCTGGTTATTTAATTTTCAGCCTTAAGTTTTCTTTAATATTTTCCTGTTGGCTATTTAAAGGTTTTGGTTATCTTTTATTCCTTATCTACAATCAAGATGACAATGTAATTGAATTATCTTATTTATAACACGGTTCGTGATTCATGATTCATGATTACAAGTAGAAAATATGTCATGTTCCTCACCTCCAAATAAATATGTGTGTGTCTGTGTGTGTGTATATATGTATGTGGCGGAGAGGGAGAGAGTGGGGAAGGAGAGCAGTGTTATCATACATAGAGAGGCTAAATGTGTCCCATCCCTCACTGTCAGCTTTATAAAGGAGTTTGACTCCATCCACAGAAGAATGTTTTATAAGACTAGGAAAACACGTTGAAAACTAGGATAAACAGCAACAAAAATCAACTAAATATGTTGTTACTGTTGCTAAGGATTTTCTCCTTAGAATAATTTAGGATTTTTAAAAATTTCTGTTTGCCAAATGCTGTAGATAAATGGCCAGATTCTTCCTATCCCTAGGATTCCTTTATTATTTTTTTTCACAGATTTTGAGAACAAGGGGGAGAGATAGTATGGAAGATTAAGATTCCATTAATCTTATAGAACTGTGTTGTCACCCAAATTCCTGCTTGTTTGAACATGGCATCTTCATAGATTCAGGATTCACTACCCTCTATAGCTGGATCTTGAAAATTATCTGGCCAGATAATTTTGCATCTGCTTGGATGATTGTAGACTGAGATGTGAGTGGAGGATAAAGTATTAGACTTTTGCTGAGTAACTGCCAACCAAGAAGTATTTATCGGACACTTACTAGGTGCCTAGGATTGTATCAGAGGGAATATGAAATGTGTCCCTGCCCTACCTAGTTTTAACGACAGAATATCTATTAAAGGCTACTTAGCTGAAGGGTAAGGGTGACAGGTCTAGGGGAAGCTTTGGGAGGTGGTGTGCTGTGACAGAAAAAGTGGCAGAGTAGGGACGAGAGACCTGCATTCTAGCCCTGTTTCTGTCACTTGCTCTGTACACTTAGACAACAGCTTGACCTCTTGAGCTTTAGTTTCCTCCTCTGCATAATGAGAGGGTTAGACTACTGAATTGTATGGGAAAAAAATACAAATTCCTGGGTCCTAGGCCATGCCTGCTGAATCCGACTGTTCAGGAAGAGGCCTAGGAAATCTGTGAGGGAATCCCCAGGGGAATCTCGTGACCAGCCAGGTGTGAAATCTGCTAACTGGAAGATCTCAAAGCTTCCTTCACTTTTTGTGATTTTGTGGTCATGTAACGTTACTGTATTATTCTACGTAAATGTGGGTACTTGGATGTTTATCATACTGTTTCTCTGTGTTTACATACTAATTTGTGTAAGAAATGCATTTTAGTCTGTGTACCTCAACCTGCTGTTTGTTTCCTAGAGGTGTTAGTAGTCTTTAAATACAAGTAAGACTTAAGAGGATATTTGATGTTATTTACCTGGATATTTTCTTCCCCTTTTATTTATTTAGAGGAAATTGAGATTCTAGGAGCCAAAAAAATGAAAACAAAATTCTAAGGCAAAGTTAAAGAAAAAAATTACATTATTTCTTACCATTTGCTACTTTATAATGAAAATTTAAAAATTATATGGGAAGATTTTTCTCTGGGATAACAAATCCTTGTCATAAAGTAAGAGGTCTTTTTAAAGTAGGTAGGCTATAAGGCCTGTAATTTAAAATAATACTCCTTTCTCTAGGGTTTGGTGCAATTCTCCATTAATGAAGATAACATTTGAATTCCCCAAAGCAGGTGAGGAGTCGGGGAGGAGAAAGCGATGTTAAAATGAAAACTCACTGCAAAAGAGGAGGCAGAGGAAGAAGGAATGTAAACCCCTTAAAGCAGATGTGTGTGGGGCCTTATGAAGACCAGGATTCTGCGGGTGTCAGGGGATTGCCCCTCTTGACAGAGACTAGGGTTTTAGACTGAGGCTTCCTGCAGGGTGTTCGCATTGCCCTTCTCCGTTCCCCTTCAGACCTTTCTGGGGAGAAGAGGTGGGAGGAGGGGAGAAAGACTGTTCATCTTATTCTGAATCCTGGAGCAGCTGAAGGTTTTCTCTTGAGTCAGGATGCAGTGGTAATGCATTAACCAGCAAGTGTGGCCAAGGATAATGAAAAAGTGGGAAAGGAAGGTCCTCCTCCTCCCTGATTGTAGCATCCAGCAGTCTCTGTAGCCAGGTTACTCAAGAACCACATTTGATTTCCTGGCCCTTTGCCTTGGCAGTGATGGCATTTTTATTTCACTGTGTTTTAAAGTCTTCATTTATTTTTATAACATGGGTTAGGGAGAAGGGCCACAAATGGAGGGATTGTCCTTTCAAGCACCACAGCTTCAGATAAAATTAGTACTTTCAAATATTGTCCACTTTAACTTAAAAAATTCTAGAGGGATTATATTGGAGACTCAACTGCCCTTGGTTTTAGTTTATAAAATGGCCTAGTACTGTGGAATTTTAATTTTAGAAAGTCTTAGCATCAGATCATAAACATTCATTAAAAGAACTCACATCCCATCTGAAACTTCCCAGGGGAGTTGGGATTCTTAGTAGATTGGTAGAAAGGGGCTCATTTTCTACTGCATTTCCCATTTTTGGTATCTTGTTCAGCATGTTTTATTTTTATTTCTTGTCTGCAGAACATCCTATATTTATGAGAACATTCTTTAAGAAGACCACCACATAGAATACCCCTTCCTATCAGCTCGCTCTGATTTAGCCTTAATTTTGTTAAATTTTTTAGAGATGAATGAAGTGCTGCTGTGGAAAGAAATGTACATATACTATTTCTGTATCATTAAAATTACATTTTTATGGTTCCTTTTCCTGGATTTCTTTGAGGGAAGGGTTTT